GCAGGCTCTGCTCCACACCCCTCTCCCACCAGGCGCCCCTGCAAGTCCATGCTGGGGTCTCTATATTAGCCAACCTCACGGAGGTCAAAGGGGCCTGTCTGGAGTAGAAAGGTGAAGCTACACGTTGGCAGCGCCTACTCTGGGGAGCATCATTAGGGGCTCAGCCAAACCCAATCCACCAGAGAGGCTGCTTTTAGTTCTCAGACAAAAAGTGTGAGTCTGATTTTTATTTTATTTATTTATTTATTTTTTTGAGACAGGATCTATGTCACCCAGACTGGAGTGCAGTGGTGCGATCTCGGCTCACCGCAACCTCTGCCTCCTGGGCGCAAGCGATTCTCTTGCCTCAGCCTCCCGAGTAGCTGGGATTACAGGCGCCTGCCACCACGCTAGGCTAATTTTTGTAGTTTTAGTAGAGACGGGGTTTCACCATGTTGGCCATGCTGGTCTCGAACTCCTGACCTCAGGTGATCCACCAGCCTCGGCCTCCCAAAGTGCTGGGATTACAGGCCTGAGCCACCGCGCCCAGCCTGCGTCTTATTTTTTTTTTTTTAACCCCAGGAATGAGGAGTCGGGGAGGCCCGGTACCGCAGGCTCAGTGCTTATTCCGGGTCCTTGGTCTCTAGCAAAAACGGGGGAAATAGCTCTAGACGCTTCCGCCTTCCACGTAACTCCACTTCCGTTGCCAGATACGTCACTTCCGTAGTCTTGAGCCCGCACTTCCGTCGGCCCGTTGGGAATCCGGCCCCTGGGTGGTCCGGAAACGATTCTGGACCTGCGGGTATATCCAGGGCCCGCACCCCCTGGGATTGTGGGAAATGTAGTTTTTTGCCTCCGTAAGGGACCAGGCGGAGCTGAGGAACCGCGCGAGGACTGGGACCGTGATTCCACTAACCGGAAACCGTCGCCTTTCGGGCCCGGCGGGGCCTGAGCCAATGCAGAATCGGGGGCCGCGAGGACGCCAGCGGGCGCTGTGCGTAGGAACCGCCGGGTGGCCGCTGCCGATCGGGGCCGACTTGGGGACGGACCGGAAGTGCCCGAGGGCGGCCGCAGAACGGTCAATTTGAGCCGCGTCGAGGTCGGGCTTGGGAAGGGTCAGCGGGAGGCCTGAGGGCGCCGGGCGCTGCGGCAGGCGGGCCCGGGGTCCAGCCGAGAGGGTCCGGGCGCCAGGCAACGCGATTCGCGCGGGGGTGAACCCGGGGAGGGGGCCGGCCTCCCCGTTCTGGGACCTTTCGGTGCGTCCGAGCGCGACACCGCCCGCGTCGGGCCGCCTGACCTGAACGGGCACTTGTGTTCCAGCTCCCCTGGGACCTGTGGCCGCCGCCCACAGACCATGCTCCTGGGGCGCCTGACTTCCCAGCTGTTGAGGGCCGTTCCTTGGGCAGGTAGGAAGCCGCGCGGGGGCGGATGGGAGGATGAGCGGTGACCGTGGCGTCTGGTTTTCTGCAGGCGGCCGCCCGCCTTGGCCCGTCTCTGGAGTGCTGGGCAGCCGGGTCTGCGGGCCCCTTTACAGCACATCGCCGGCCGGCCCAGGTAGGGCGGCCTCTCTCCCTCGCAAGGGGGCCCAGCTGGAGCTGGAGGAGATGCTGGTCCCCAGGAAGATGTCCGTCAGCCCCCTGGAGAGCTGGCTCACGGCCCGCTGCTTCCTGCCCAGACTGGATACCGGGACCGCAGGGACTGTGGCTCCACCGCAATCCTACCAGTGTCCGCCCAGCCAGATAGGGGAAGGGGCCGAGCAGGGGGATGAAGGCGTCGCGGATGCGCCTCAAATTCAGTGCAAAAACGTGCTGAAGATCCGCCGGCGGAAGATGAACCACCACAAGTACCGGAAGCTGGTGAAGAAGACGCGGTTCCTGCGGAGGAAGGTCCAGGAGGGACGCCTGAGACGCAAGCAGGTGAGTGGCCCCCTGCTTGGCCCTGGGAGGGCTACTTGGCGGTCCCTCTCTCTGCGTCTTGCAGATCAAGTTCGAGAAAGACCTGAGGCGCATCTGGCTGAAGGCGGGGCTAAAGGAAGCCCCCGAAGGCTGGCAGACCCCCAAGATCTACCTGCGGGGCAAATGAGTCTGGCGCCGCCCTTCCCGCCCGTTGCTGCTGTGATCCGTAGTAATAAATTCTCAGAGGACTCAGCCTTTCCTGCGGGTCTGGAGCTCCATTTGCC